CCCATCTCAGCCTCCCTAGTAGCTGGGACTACAGGAGCATGTTACCACACCCGGCTAATTTTTGTATTTTTGGTAGAGACGGGAGTTTTACTATGTTGGCCAGGCTGGTTTAGAACTCCTGACCTCGTGATCCGCCTGCCTCGGCCTCCCAAAGTGCTGGGGTTAACAGGCGTGAGCCAGCGCGCCGGCCAACTTTTCTAACAAATGGGGTCTCACTGTCACCCACGCTGGAGTGCAGCCCCAAGTGATTCTCCCACCTCAGCCTCCTGAGTAGCTGGGACTACAAATTAGAGCCACCATGCCCAGCTAATTTTCTTTTTTCTTGAGGCGGGCGGGGACTTGCTGTGTTGCCCAGGCTGATCTCGAACTCCTGGGCTCAAGCGATCTGCCCGCCTCTGCTTCCCAAAATGCTGGGATCACACACGTGACCCACCGCGCCCGGCCTTTATTATTAAATTTAATTAATTAATTGATTTCCTTTCCTTTTTCCCCCCCAAGCAACCCGACTCCGAGAATGGACGTTTCATTTATTCATTTACTCACCAAATGTTTACTAAGAGCCTACTATGAGTCAAGCACTATGTGTCAGATCCTGAGAATAAAGCAGTGAGCAACAGAAGATCCCTGCCCTCCAGTAGCTAGCATTCTATGGGGACTCGGACAACAAACCAGAATAAGTAAATAAAATAAATTACCTGTCGGCGCCACAAAAGCAGTGGGATGAGGGAGGAAATGCGGAGTGCCTGAGGGGCGTGGCTGCCATATTAAAGAAGATCACGAGGCAGTAACATTTGCAGCAGTCCTCATTTGGAACGGGAAATAATGCAAATGAACACCAACAAATTCCTTCCCATCCCCAGAAGTTTCTAACTTCAAGCGGGCTCCATACCTTTCAACTGATCTGGTCACTGGGGAAAGTGGGGACGGGCCTCTAATTCTCTTTTCCCTGCTATTCTGACATTTACGGTACGCGTAGCCGCGGGCGCCGCAGAACTCAGGGGCTTGGGCCCCGCCCCAACCCCGCGCGTGCGCGTGCGCAGGGATAAGAGAGCGGTCTGGACAGCGCGTGGCCGGCGCCGCTGTGGGGACAGCATGAGCGGCGGTTGGATGGCGCAGGTTGGAGCGTGGCGAACAGGGGCTCTGGGCCTGGCGCTGCTGCTGCTGCTCGGCCTCGGACTAGGCCTGGAGGCCGCCGCGAGCCCGCTTTCCACCCCGACCTCTGCCCAGGCCGCAGGTGAGTGACGCCCCGCAGCGCGGGCTCCCACCCTTCCCAGGCTTCATTTGCATCCATCTCGCAGGCCCCAGCTCAGGCTCGTGCCCACCCACCAAGTTCCAGTGCCGCACCAGTGGCTTATGCGTGCCCCTCACCTGGCGCTGCGACAGGGACTTGGACTGCAGCGATGGCAGCGATGAGGAGGAGTGCAGTGAGTGGCCACGCCCCTTGGCGGGGCTTACAGCATTTGGGACCTGACCAACCCTGTGCCCCAGGGATTGAGCCATGTACCCAGAAAGGGCAATGCCCACCGCCCCCTGGCCTCCCCTGCCCCTGCACCGGCGTCAGTGACTGCTCTGGGGGAACTGACAAGAAACTGCGCAACTGCAGCCGCCTGGCCTGCCTAGCAGGCGAGCTCCGTTGCACGCTGAGCGATGACTGCATTCCACTCACGTGGCGCTGCGACGGCCACCCAGACTGTCCCGACTCCAGCGACGAGCTCGGCTGTGGTATGCACCTGCGGGGCTGGGGTGGACTCGTGCCTCAACTACTGAACGCCTGGGCTTATTGCAGGAACCAATGAGATCCTCCCGGAAGGGGATGCCACAACCATGGGGCCCCCTGTGACCCTGGAGAGTGTCACCTCTCTCAGGAATGCCACAACCATGGGGCCCCCTGTGACCCTGGAGAGTGTCCCCTCTGTCGGGAATGCCACATCCTCCTCTGCCGGAGACCAGTCTGGAAGCCCAACTGCCTATGGGGTTATTGCAGCTGCTGGTAAGAGGGACTTACCCTCCCATGCTGGGGGCTCCTTACTCCTCTGTCCATCTGTTCCCCACAGCGGTGCTCAGTGCAAGCCTGGTCACCGCCACCCTCCTCCTTTTGTCCTGGCTCCGAGCCCAGGAGCGCCTCCGCCCACTGGGGTTACTGGTGGCCATGAAGGAGTCCCTGCTGCTGTCAGAACAGAAGACCTCGCTGCCCTGAGGACAAGCACTTGCCACCACCGTCACTCAGCCCTGGGCGTAGCCGGACAGGAGGAGAGCAGTGATGCGGATGGGTACCCGGGCACACCAGCCCTCAGAGACCTGAGCTCTTCTGGCCACGTGGAACCTCGAACCCGAGCTCCTGCAGAAGTGGCCCTGGAGATTGAGGGTCCCTGGACACTCCCTATGGAGATCCGGGGAGCTAGGATGGGGAACCTGCCACAGCCAGAACTGAGGGGCTGGCCCCAGGCAGCTCCCAGGGGGTAGAACGGCCCTGTGCTTAAGACACTCCTGCTGCCCCGTCTGAGGGTGGCAATTAAAGTTGCTTCACATCCTCCGCCTGCCTCTGGGTCTCTGTCTCCCTTGGCC